CTTTGCGGGGTAGGCCCCACATAAACACCAACAGAGTGAGCAAGGCTTCTCCCTCCATCTACTCAGGGCTCCTCGAGGGCAGAGTGTGTCTTGCCTGTCTGCATAAACTCCAATGGCTATCATGATGCTACTTAATAATGTTTGTCAAAAGAATGTGAGCAGTCGTCCCACCCATCCCCACCAGGTGATGTTATCCATGGCTTCAGACGGCACCGCCATCCAGGGTAGAGCCACATTTCCTCTATAAAAGATTTTCTTTCCTTAACTACAAAATATATGTTTGTTGCAGAAAATTTGGAAAATACAGAAATGCACAAAACAAGAAGGCAACTCACCTGGAAACCTGTTACCCAGAAAGAAAAAGTACTATTATCTTTTTTATTCATATCTTTTTTTCTCCTGGGTTACATAGTATATAAAATTCTATTTATCAAATGACACAGCCCATGTCATCTTGCTAGTACTTCAGGAACTAGCCAGTAAATGTCTCAAAAGGAAAAAAAACCCCTTTGGGGGCCAGATAACGTGGTTTCTGCAAGAGAGGGAGAAAAGTCTTGATCATTTTATTTGAGCTTTCTGAGGGAGTAATAGGCACTTGGGGAATGTAGTCTCATTTGGCTTTCAGAGAAGCTTTGACAAGGTTCTACGGAAAGAGGAATACACATGGAGAAAAAGAAAGGAAGATGATGGCCGGGCACGGTGGCTCATGCCTGTAATCCCAGCACTTCGGGAGGCCAAGGTGGAAGGATCACCTGAAGTCAGGAGTTCGAGACCAGCCTGACCAACATGGCAAAACCCCATCTCTACTAAAAATACAAAAAATTAGCCAGGCAGGGAGGTGCGCTCCTATAATCCCAGCTACTCGGGAGGCTGAAGCATGAGAATCTCTTGAACTCAGGAGGCGGAGGTTGCAGTGAGTCGAGATCACGCCATTGCACTCCAGCGTGGGTGACAGAGCAAGACTCCGTCTCCAAAAAAAAAAAGAAAAGGGAGATGATATATATTTAAATTTGTGTCACTATGAGGTGTGCATGTGTGGGTGTTGGGGGATAATAGGGCTGTTTTATTTTTCTTCCACAGAATGTGAAGAAACAATAGCTATGCATAAATGGGTACTGCTGTGGGTACGGTGTAAGAACATTTCCTTAGGAATGATTAGGACTATTTGAACTTAACGATGTGAGGGAGAAAGCACTTGTTTGTGGGTGGCCTTAAACTTTTAGATGGCAAAAAGCCAATAGGCAGGGCTAGATTACAAAGGAGAGTGCTTGAGTCTCTGTGATTAACCAAGGAGACACTGCTACATGAAAACAAGAACAAGGCCTCACCTCGAAGGAAAAATAGTCCAAACTCTCTTTATAAAATGAATGGCTCTGGCTGTCGGCTCATTTTGTTGTCTCTGTGTGCATGTATTTGACATCACCTAGAAAAGCATTTGAAAAAATATATATATTTTTAAATGACCCTTTGGTACCTAAAGGCTGAGAATAGGGTGTCTTGCTCTGGCTGGCACAACTCCTCGAGCTGCGAACAGACCTGGAGAAAGTCCAGTGGTAACTCCGAGATGAGAAGTGCCTAGAAAGATGGGTCCAAAAGCAGAAGACATGACCTTGGAGAGTCTGGCTGGGAGGAAAGGAGACCTCCCCAAACCATGAGTGGCACAGACCATGTCAGACCATGAGTGGCATAGAAAAGGTAAGCATGGATTTTTTTTTTTTTCACCATATTCAGGTGAGCGTCCTATTGTGCTGTTTTTCAGCTCGCCCGTGCTTCGTGGGGGAATGGAGCCCCTGGAGTGGTTGTGCAGACCAGTGCAAGCCTACAACCCGTGTGCGGAGGCGCTCGGTGCAGCAGGAGCCTCAGAACGGCGGGGCGCCCTGCCCACCCCTGGAAGAGAGAGCTGGCTGCCTGGAGTACTCCACCCCGCAGGGCCAGGACTGCGGGCACACCTATGGTACTGATGTTTTCATGGTTGCTGCCTTTGTTAATTTTTCATTTTACTCTCTTCTGTACTATAGACCAGTGATCCCAGGCCTGCTTTTGTGACACCCCATTGTGTCAGAGGGCGTTATGAAATTCTCAAAGCAAATTTAATTTACTTTCATGTTCAAAGTAAGTATATGCAATGCCCTGCTTTTAGAAGTCCCTGAATTCAACAGAAATCTCCCTTTTCCAGTTCCTGCCTTTATAACTACCTCTGCATTCAACAAGGAGAGAACACGACAAGCTACGTCTCCACACTGGTCTACACACACAGAGGATGCTGGGTAATTTCGTGTTTTTTTTTTTTTTTAATCATAGCAAGTGTCATTGTTACTTCTTTTGCTGTAGATACTGTATGGAGTTTAAGACAGAGTCCTTGACTCCTCACTGTGCTCTGGAAAACTGGCCCTTGACTAGATGGATGCAGTATCTCCGAGAGGGATACACGGTGTGTGTGGATTGTCAGCCTCCAGCTATGAACTCTGTGAGCCTTCGTTGTTCTGGAGATGGCCTGGACTCCGATGGGTAAGAATGGAAATTAACTGAAGTACTTTTCTGTGTAACTAACACTTTCGAAATATCGTTTCAGAAATCAGACTCTCCATTGGCAAGCAATTGGTAATCCTCGGTGTCAAGGAACTTGGAAAAAAGTTCGGCGAGTAGACCAGTGTTCTTGTCCAGCTGTTCACAGTTTTATTTTTATATAGATGGTGATATAAATATTTCCAAATGCATTTGTAAACATTCTAAATATTCTCAAGTCATGTTCAATGTTTCCTAAACCTTCAATTTTGGCCAAAGTCCCCAAACACATCATTGCCACACTCTGAAGTAGAGAAAGAAAATTTAGGGGCCAGTTCTCAAGGAACACAGGTCCTTTATTTTTATTTTAACTAAGTTGAAGACCCACTCAAAAAGCTCTTGTGGTTTTATGTTCTTGACCTTTCAACTGGAGTCCTCTCATTCAGCAGGTGGCCCGTGAGACACAGAATACATGTCTGTTTGCTAAAGTAAAATTACTGTAACTCAGTCCGATTATTGGTGACGGAAGTGTCATTTAAGGGGATCTATGTTTTGAACCTTGCAGTCTATTTTATAATCTTTTAAAAGTTTCTCACTTTAAAACATGTATACAGGTATGCACACTCTACACATATATTTCCATATATTTAATATTCCATAAATTCTGAAATAATTTCAAGCAAATTATCACAAATAATTTTTCCACAGGGCAAATTATTTAAAATTTTAGTAAGCATTCTGTAATGAAAAACCAAGTTATACTAAAAACATTTTTTGAAGAAGAAATTTTTTTTTTGCTTAAGAAGTGAAAGGATCAAATGCTCATTGTAGGTCAATGGGAGTTCTTTTAAATGTTATAATTTTCATGAAAAGAAATGTTGACACCAGTGAATGAAACAATTGCTTTCATTCTGAAAATTCTACCACCATTTGCATCTAAGATTATTTCCAAGGCTTAAAGCCTGAAGCTGAATAAAATAATCTTTCAGAGTCCAGCTTCAAGTTTAGTTGATGTAAGCTCACTATTTTTTTCCTACCGCATGCATTTTCTAATGTTTGGGGTGGATGGTGTGTCGGTTATGGAAGGCATAGACGTCATTACAGGTGCTACGATCTCACACACACACAAGGAAATGTTAGTCTCCTTATTTTATGATTGGAAAATCAATGACCTAGAGGCAAAATGGCATGTTTAAGGACCTGGGATGACAAGTCATTCTGCAGTCAGCCACAGAGCCAAATTTGGACTCCTCAACCAGAACTCCATGAAAAGCCTGACTTTGCCAAACACTGTGCTGGAAAAGCTAAGCCCCTTTCATTTGTGAAGTAAATTTTAAATTCAAGATATTTAGTTTAGAGAATTGAGTCTTGAGATGTAAACTACATGAGATTTCTTTGGTTTCAATTGAATAATATTCACTAACAAATGATTTACTAAAATACGTATTTCTTGGTCCTTATCATGTAATGACAGATTCACAACAGCAATAAGGATGGAGATTTCCCCAATAATTAATAACACCGAGAGTAGCAATATTTTTTACTGTATTTTCATTTAATTGTCAAAGTTGTTTTTGTGGAAAATTAAATTCTTCAGAAATTAATAATAAAATATGTGAGTCTCATCAAGGCTAGCAACTTTAAGTCAGTATTAACATTTTCATACTGTTTCTAACATTTATTAAGCTAGATTTTTGAAGCTATGTCTGGGTAATTTCCAATGTTACTTAAAAGTTTTTTTTTCTTTGAGACAGAGTCTCACTCTGTTGCCCAGGCTGGAGTGCAGTGGCCCCATCTCGGCTCACTGCAAGCTCCGCCTCCCGGGTTCACGCCATTCTTCTGCCTCAGCCTCCCAAGTAGCTGGGACTACAGGCGCCGTCATCACGCCTGGCTAATTTTTTGTTTTTTTTTTTTAGTAGAGACAGGGTTTCACTGTGTTAGCCAGGGTGGTCTCGATCTCCTGACCTCGTGATCCACCCACCTCGGCCTCCCAAGGTGCTGGGATTATGGGCGTGAGCCACTGCGCCTGGCCTGTTACTTAAAATTTTTATACTAGTAAATAAACTTTTTGTTCACATTTATAAAAGCTCTATATTTGTTTGACTAGAAAATAACCCAAATTTTCTGGACCAGTCAGAGAATGATAAAATTTCACCAAAAATAAAACAAAAAAATCCTTCAGAACTGATAGGTATAGGTACAACAACTACTAATAGCAATAAAGCAATGGTGCTTTTATAGTTCCGATATGTGTTATAACATTTAACATAATTGAGGTGTATAAAATAAATTTTTCACCTTATGCATTTAATTTTTGGTGGATGACCAGTAATTGCTTTCTTATTGAAGTTAAATTTTTGTTATTTCTATTCTTGAGAAAATTTTATGGGCTAGAGGAGTTAACTGTTAAATAACAGTTTTGAAAAGCTTGTTATTAATTTTAGCAAAGCCCAAGGGAAATAGTTCAGAACTGAAACATGTAGTCCAAGTGATGAATGAAAAACCAAAAGTTTTTATTTTCAAATTTAAAAATCAAAGTATATAAGACCTCTTGGCACTCTTTTTTAATAAGTACCTTAGTCTTAGGGCCCTATCCCCAGGCACTCTAAAAAGATTTACGAACTCTAAAATCCCTTAATAGACTGATTTTCAAAAGTGCTCATGGAAAATAATTCGAACAAAAATAAATACAGCCACCAGGAAAGAAGGGAAAAGAAGCAAGGGATAATGGCCATTTTTGAAGAGAAAAGTGAAAAACAAGTGAAGGAAAAAAAGAATAGAAAAAGGAATAAGGTAACTATAATCACAGTATTCTTTTTGGAGTTTTGCTTTGGTTTTTATTCGAGAATGTTACAATTAAGCATAAACCGCAACAGCAATAATTTAAAGTGTTTGGTTATCATCTGGCATAAAAATTTCAGTTAGCTATCTTTTCTAGATGTGCACAAAATTGATGTTAATAAAACTGGTTCCTGCCCTCTAAGAATATTCTAGTGAAGGTTCATACAAACAACC